GGACAGTAAAGACATTATATATTTCATGTGAGATATTAAAGGATACACTAGAAACCTAGATGTAGTATAGGAACATTTTGCTTGTAGTCAGGGGGATGTGAAAGATAACAGATCTATGTTTTTGCCCTCGAGTCCTATTAAATTCATGAGCAAAAGTACTCACTTTCCATTTTGTTAGTGCCTACTTCAGTTGTTAGTTTCTTTCTCCATGCAAATTATACTCTTCCCCTCCCCTGCCGTTTATCTGTGGGGATCTCTTTGGTTTCTGCTTTCTTTTGTGCATTTAAAAGATTATCATGGCTGTAGATTAGACTTAAGTCATTTTAAAAATAATCAGTCAACAAATAGAACCTGTATAGTGTCGAACTACTAGAAATCAATGCATTTCTGTTCCTATTTAGAACATGGAAAAATGTATCATTCCATTAAGAAAAAAATCAGTGATGACTTGTTGAGGCAAGGATTTTACAGTGTAAGAGGTTACCATTGACACATGTTAATGAAAGAAGGGCAGTGTTAAAAGCTTTCATGCAACATCTCACATGTTTTTAAAGTACCTGTTCTGTTTGATTTAACTTCCTTATTCTGATTCTTTTCTACTTGTCTAGATCTTTTTTTCCACTGAAATGTTGAGATTGACCAAGAATATTTCACTTGTGATTTGCAGCCCTTCAGTATTATCACAGAGAATTTTTCTTTTTTTTTTTTTTTTTCTGCAGAAGAGCAAGCTCTTATAGTGCTATGCAAGCTGCCCATTTAAAACTATCATTGCTTGGCACCTATGCCCTAGTGACAGTTTGACCAACATGTGAGCAGGCATACTGCCATCCTGACAGATGGGCGTGAGTATAGGCAGCCAAGAAACCATGTATCTGCATCTAGTGTATTTGTTAAGGGCAGGATTCCCAGTCGGGGATGTTCAAACGTCTGTCCATTCTGAGCTTTCACGCCTATGGATAAAAGGATGTCATCATTAATCCCATCCTCCATGGGTATATAAGAGCTTCTTGGCTCTTACAGAAGTAGGCAATTGGGGACAATCAGGATAATTGTTCTCTTCTTCATCACAGGACTACTTCAAATAATCCTTTCCTCTTTCTCCTAGCCAGCTAGGTTTACAGTGAGTACAAACCTGTTCAGACATTGTCCTGATACTTGTGGAATATGTGCTTGTTCATTTCTTTTCCAGAGTGTGAAAGCTTTGAAAGTCATTTGATGTTTATGCTTTGGACAGTGACATATAAAATTGGGTCAGGTAGATCTAGTTCAAATATTGACTGCTGTGTGACATTAGAGCAATTCAATTTAGCATCAAATCAAGGTAAAATAATACCTATCTTAGAGTTGTTGAATTAACTGCAAACTGTATACATGAGTCATTTGGTGTAATGTCTGGCCCACAGTAAGTGTTCAATAAATGTTTGTCATCATCATCATTTTCACTTTGATATACCTGAAGGTATTTTTCTCTGGAGAGGTATCTGAAACAAAACTTTTTTCAATTCACTCTCACTTCCCATCATTCCCCTCCCTCCCTCCCTCCCTTCCTTCCCTCCTTCCCTTCCTCTCGCTCTGTCAACCAGGCTGGAGTGCAGTGGTGCGATCATAGCTCACTGCCACCTTGATTTCCTGGGAGCAAATGATCCTCCTCCTGAGTAGCTGGAATGACAAGCCACCATTCCTGGCCCACCATTCTTGTGACATCATCACATGGTCTGGTCTATGATGAAATGCCTCCAACGACAGAGAACTCACTATCTCTAGGGCAGAATTTCTCAACCATGGGACTGTTGACATTTTACATGGGTCACTGTTTGTTCTCTGCACTGTGGGATGTTTAGTGGCATCTCTGGCTACAGAGACAAAATCATCTCTGGTTGAGAACCACTGCTCTAGAGACAGCCTATCCTATTTTTATTAAAGTTTTGACCATTAGAAAATTCTTTCTTACATTGAGTGGAAGTCTACTTAATTTCTTCTACTCACTTCTGCCTTTTGGAGAAATGTGGAACAGGCTGAATCCCTCTTCCACGTAACATCCTTTCAAATATGTGAAAATAGTCATCAAGTATTCTCAGTCTTTTTGATTTGAAACATCTCCAGTTCATTAGCTATTCCTTACATGGCATGGTTTCATGTCAGTTTACCACATTGGTGGCTTTCCTCTTTTTAAAAAAATTTCATTTTAAACTGTAGTGCTTTGAATTGAATTCTGTGCTCCAGACATGGCTTGATACGTGAGAAATAGAGTTGTATCTCTTGTTCTAGATATAACACTTTTCTTCTGTGAGTTAAGGGAAGAATATCACCTTCCTTCTTCTACATAATTTTATTAATATTAGCTATATCCTTTTGTGACCACATCATACATTGAACATAAAGTTGAATAAAATCCCTGCATCTATCTAAGCTATGTCTTTTCATCCTGTTTGTATGCATTAGTTTTGGGGTCCAACCATGGGAGCTTATGTTTGTCTTGTTAAATTTCTTTTTATTGAATTTAACTAACTGCAACTTTTAAAGATATTTTGGAATCCTAGTTCTTGGTTTAATTGGCAGTTTCTAGCCTAAAAGAACATGTATGTGATGATGCTATGCACTGAGATTGGAAATACAAGAGAAAGAAGTCACTCTCTCTGTCTCTCTCTTTCTCTGTCTCTCTCTCTGTCTCTCCCTCCCTCTCTCTCTGTCTCTCTCCCTCTCTCCCTCTCTCCCTCTCTCTCTCCCTCTGTGTGTGTGTGTGTGTGTGTGTGTGTGTGTGTGTGTGCATGTGATTGAAAAGAGATTGAGTATGGAAGCCTGGGTAATACCAATATTAAGAGGCAGCTGGGCAGAAAGGAAGTAAGAAAGGAGACCAAGAAGTGGTGGTCAAAAAGTTGGGATGAAAATAATAGGAGTATCTTGTAATGCTGGAGTGACTCTGTGTTAAGTACTGTGGTAGATACTTGAATAAAAAATGAATAGGACATGGTCCCTGCTTTCTGCCCCTGTTTTTGTTTAATTGTTCAGTTTATGGAACTGCCTAGTCAGTCATTCCTGAAGACTTGGAAGTCATCCTTTATTTCTCCCTCATACCCTTGCCTCTTTGGGTTACCAAGCTCCATTGATTAAAAAAATTTTTTTGAAGTGTAACAAAAAGGTGCAGAAGCATCAAGCTCAATTATTTTTAAAGTTTTACAAAGTGAACACCCTGTAATCACTACTACCCAGATCAAGATACTCATTTTCTAGCCCTCAGAAGCCCAGATTATGTGGGGATATCTTGCAGACAGTAGTTACTCCCACCCAAGGTAAACACGATTCTGACTTACATAACTATAGTTTTACCTGGTTTTGAACTCATGTGTAAATGGAATAATGCCCTCTGGACTTTTTTTTTTTTTTTTTGCTTGACTTCTTTTACTCGATGTTGTGTCTGAGATTCATTCATGTTGTTGCATGTAGTTTGTTATTTTTAAAAATAGCTCTGTAGTTGTGGTTATCTATCCCTGCATAACACACTAGTTTTGATTATTGGTTATTGCGTAACACACCACTCCAAACTTACTAGTGTAAAATAACAACCATTTTATTATGCTCATGGATTCTGTGGATTGGGAATTTGGTGGTTATGGCTTATCACTGCCCTACAATGCTTGGGGTCTAGAATCATTTAGAGGCTTCTCCACTTTCCTGTATGGTACCTTGACTAGAACGTCTAGAAGACTGGGATCATCTGATACTGTTGACCAAACCTACATGTGGGGTCAGGAGGTTTTGGCTTTTCACAGCATGTTGGCTGAGTACCTTGACTAGAACGTCTAGAAGACTGGGATCATCTGATACTATTGACCAAACCTACATGTGGGGTCAGGAGGTTTTGGCTTTTCACAGCATGTTGGCTGAGTGTCCAGAGGAAGCTTCCTGAGAGTGGCTTATCTTCAGAAGTCATATAATCTCACCTCCACCATACTCTATTGGTTGACAAAGACACAGCCTGCCTGGATTGAAGGGGAGGGGACATAGACCTCATGTCTTTATGAGAGGTGTGTCAAAGAATTTGTGGTCATTTTTAAAAACTACCACAAATTACATAGCAAAATTCATTTATTCATTCCATTTTAGGTATTTGAATAGTTTCTATTTTGAGGCAATTATGAACAATGTTGCTATAATCATATACTTATGTATATGTATGTATCTTTTGGCATACTTTTATATTCATTTTGGTTGGGTATATATGTAGGAGTAGAATTCCTGGTCAAAATGTATATGCATCTAGCTTGCTTGCTTGCTTGCTTTCTTTTTTTTTTTTTTTTTTCTGAAACGAAGTCTCCCTTTGTCACCCAGGCTGGAGTGCAGTGGTATGATCTTGGCTTACTGCAACCTCTGCCTCCCAGGTTCAAGTGATTCTCCTGCCTCAGTCTCACAAATAGCTGGGATTATAGGCGCCTGCCACCACGCCTGGCTCATTTTTGTATTTTTAGTAGAGACAGGGTTTCTCCATGTTGGCCAGACTGGACTCCAACTCCTGACCTCAAGTGATCTGCCTGCTTCGGCCTCCCTAAGCGCTGGGGTTACAGGTGTAAGCCACTGTACCTGGCCATGTGTCTAGTTTTAATAGACACTGCCAAATTGTTTTTCATCCTTGTTGTACCTATTTATACTTTTACCAACATATGAAAGTTCCGGTTACTCTGCAGCTTTGCTTCCCTTGATATTGTCAGTTAAATATTACAAAAAATTAATCACTAGTGGCTGTATAGAAGATCTTAGTGTGGTTTTCGTGGGCATTTCTCTAATCACTGATAATTTGAGCACTTCTTCATATGCTTGTTGGCCATTTGGATACCCTCTGTTATAAAGTTCCTGTTCAAGTCTTTTGTCCATTTTCAACAGATTGGATTGTCTTTTTTCTTATTGAAATGTGGAGTTTATAAGGTATCTGGATATGAATCCTTTGTCGAATATGTGAATTATAAAAATCTTCCTGTCTTACAGCTTGTCATTTCACTCTCATAAAGTTTTTGATGAACTGAAATTCTGAATTTTAATCAATTCCAATGTATCCATCTTTTCCTTTACGGGTAGTGTTTTTTTGTGTTTAAGAAGTTTTTGCTACTCTAGGGCGATGAAGCTATTTTCTTATGTTATCTTCTAGAAGCTTTAGTATTTTGCCTTTCAGATTTAGGTCAAAGTCCCCAGGAATTTGTTTGTGTGTTATGAGGTAGGGATCAAGCCTTCTTTTACTTTTTTCATATGGTTATCTATACAAGTAGTAACAGGTGGCATTGGGTCTGTTGGACACAAGCCTGGGAGTTAGGATTCCAGTATTCTCCACCTTAGATTACCTTTAATGAGCCTTCTGCACTTGGGCATATTCTTAAATCCGTCTTGACTCAGCTTCATTTGTGAAATGAAGGATTTGAATGGAATGTTTTCTGATTTTCATTCTGACTGTGGTTTGTTAGATCTCTACCTACTTTTGTAGTTGTATTGAGGCTTGTTAGAATCTTCTTATATCTGGATTGTGTTATCTAAAATATTCATAACATCTCCCAGCTTTATGTTGTTCCCAGTTCGAATGTGCTATCTAGAACTTAGCTGCTGATGAAAGATAGTTTTATTGATCACGTTGGCAAGTCCAAGATCACCTGTTCTTCTGATTTTTTTTTTTAATTTTTTTTTGAGATGGAGTGTCACTCTGTTGATAGTGCAGTGGCGCTATCTCGGCTCACTGCAACCTCCGCCTCCTGGGTTCAAGCGGTTCTCCCACCTCAGCCTCCCAAGTAGCTGGGATTACAGGTGCACGCCACCACGCCCAGCTAATTTTTTGAATTTTTAGTGGAGATGGGATCTCACCATGTTGGCCAGGCTGGTCTTGAACTCCTGACCTCAAGTGATCCACCCACCTTGGCCTCCCAAAGTGCAGGGATTACAGGTGTGAGCCACCGCGCCCAGCCTCTGATCTTACTAATATACTGTGTCCCTTGCCAGGAGCTCATCATGCTTTGTTTAGTAAGTCATGGTAGAAGACACCAATTCCATTAACAAAAAAATTAGCTATCTCCTGCAGAAGGGAGCAAATTCCATTTTTGAAAGTCATCTGCACATACTATTCATCTTACTTGTCCCTACCTTCAGTTTCGTACTTGAACTTTTAAGAATCACATACACAGCATAGAGTTTCATGAATCAGCAGAAGTCATTCAAGATCAGTGAGTTGTAGTCTTGGCAAATTCTCTCTTCCATCTTGGAAAGTGGCATACGTTCCAAATTACTGTATAATATGTTTGTGTCTCTAAGAAGAGTGAGTCAGGAACTACCCTGGATGACAGAACAGAAAATCTACCATTTGCTGGTTTCTTTGTGTTCTTAGTGGCCTGCTTTGAGGTGCTTTTAACCCTTCTTTGAAAATATTTAGTTTAGTTTCCACAGAACGCTATAATCCAGTGTAGCTATTTTTCTTTGTTATCCTTGCTATCACATTTTCCCTCTCATTAACCTTTTTTTTTTTAAAGCAAACAGCTTTAGTGAGATATAACTTACATACCATACAATTCATTCATTAAAAGGTATAATTCAGTAGCTTTTAGTGTATGCACAGGACTGTAACCATCACCATAATCTAATTTTAGAATGCTTTCATCAGTACTAAAACCCCCTACTCATTAACAGTCATTCTCCATTCCCTACTTGATCCCTAAGAAACCACGAATAGTTTTGTCTATAAATTTATCAATTCTGGAAATTTTACGTAATTGGAATCATATAATATGTAGTGTTTTGTGACCAGTTTCTTAACGTGTGTTCAGGGTTCATCCCTGTTGTACATGTGTTAATACTTTATTTCTTTTTATTGCTGAATAATATTCCATTGTATAGGTGTACCAAATTTGATTTATCCATTCATCAGTTGAAGGACTTTGGGGTTGCTTTTGCTTTTTGACTATTATGATTAGTGCTGCTATGGACATTTATGTACAAGTTGTTGTGTGGGTATGTGTTTTCATTTCTCTTGAGTATACCTAGGTAATTCTTTAAGTTCTTTAGGGACTACCAAACTTTCCCAAAGTGGCTGTATTGTTTTATATTCTTACTAACAATCTGTAAGGATTCAGATCTCTCTAGATCCTACCAAAACTTGTTACTGTCTTTTTGTTTATATATGTCCTAGTGGGTAGGAAGTGGCATCTCGTTGTGGTCTTGACTTTCATTTCCCTAACAACTAATGATACTGAGCATCTTTTTGTTTGCTTGTTGGCCATTTGTTTATCTGTTTTGGAGAAATGTCTGTCCAAATCCTTTACCCATTTTTAAACTGGCTTAGTTGTCTTTTTGAGTTCATTAACCTTTTAATGTTCACTCTGATTTACTTTTAACTCAAAATGTTTTTTCTTTTTCTTCCATTTTGTTCAGAGACTGTTCGTTCTGTATTAAGCAGGATGGTTAAGAGGGTTTTCAAGCCCTTTTATGTTTTCTTGGCAACAGGTTCCATTAGCAACATACATACATGTGGATTACTTTAGATTGGAAAATGTACATCTACTGGTTATTGGAATAGATCATTTGTGGTTCATACTGGTTATATTAATAAAATGAACTCTGCTCCTTTTCCTACAAACCAGTAGGTAAAATGCTTGGCTTTGACTTTAATCCTAGCCTTTCATTTTACAGGTAAGGAAAAAAGACCTGGAGAAGTTGGGTCTTGTCTTAAGTTCACAACAGGTAGACCTGGACCATGACTTTAATTCAGCCCATTCTTAAGAACTATCAGTTGGTTTCACATCATGTGGCAGATATGTTAGATTGAAGGGATACCAAGGTAAGACAGGGTCCCTGATTTGGCGATCCTCACAAACTGTGTCACAAGAGATTGACATATACATAACTAATGGTAATACAGTATCACAATTGCTGTGAATTGTGAACAAGGGTGTGTAGTCAGTCCAGTGCTCTTAACACTGCTCGGTGCTGACTGGGATTTTCACCTTACTTTCTTTTGCATATAGGCAGAATTAGATTCTTGAGTAGTTGATTTTGTTTGGGTCATTTAGTAAGAAATGATAACACAAATGCCATCATTCAAACCCTGAGATTACAGAAGAAACAGACTTTAGAATCTTCAGGGTTTTGGACTAGAATCTAGAAGATAGTCTCATTAAGTGCATATTTTATATGTATTATTTTCTTAGCTTTTTTCATATATTCTTCAGTGGCGTATACATCAAGTTTTTTTCAGCTGAATTTGTGTTAGTATATTAAAAAAACAAAACTTTTCGGAAGACGTTTTATTTACATCAGTGATTTATTTCATTACTACGTTTGTCCTTTGGATTTTTGGAAGTCATATTTCTTTTCACTTGACAGAGTTAGGCCATGGGATATGTATTTATAGTAATGTGTGAGTATGTTTAGGTTTGATCTTTTATACTATTTTTATGGCATTTATATTTATGGCTGTGTTATTAGTCATTAAAGCAAATATTTTTCCACCTTAAGACTTCTTGTTTTGCACATGATTTATTCTGCAGTATGTGCTCTCTTTTAATTAGCAAAAAGGCATTTTTACAAAAATTACACTTTCCTTGCAACTTACTGGTTGTAAGGCCGTGGACAAATTATTTAATTTCACTTATCCTTGGTTTCCTTATATAATGATACAGTCAGTATCATTATACCTTTGTTTTATGGTTATCCTAAGAATTAGAGATAATGTGTTTAAGTTACCCAGCATATAGCTTGCCATATAGATGCTTGAATATTGATGGTATTAATTGTAATATATTAGTTCATTTATACATAAGAGCTATAAATTCTAGTTAATGGTTAATCGATTCTTTGTGATATAGATTACTCATTTAGGATTAATTGAGCAAAAATAAGTGATCATATTAATGTAAGAACTTGATATCAGTATTCATTTTCAGTTACTTGTCTTTTAGAGACTGTAGTACTTTAAAGACTAGAGACTATTGCTCTTTAAAGACTGACCTCATCTTTATCTTCAAAACATGAAGGTATGATCCTGTCTGCAGATTAAGGTATTGAGAGTTATTTTTCTATGTTGTCAATTGCAGTGTTTTAACTTGTGGCAGTTGACAGGGCTGACTGTGTTGATCCTGATGCTTTAGAAGCACTGGTAAATTCTAGACTAATATTGGAAAGAATTACTTGACATTTTATTTACTAAAGTTCTTTTTGTTATTCATGAAGAATTCTTAAAAAATACCTCAATTGAAAAATTAATACATGCACACAATAATAAATTTAGACAATATAAAAGAGCAAAGAATGAAAATTAAGCTTCCCACCCTTAAGGCATTCTCTGCTACTAATTGATTATATAGCCTCCTAGTAATGTGCTATATGTACACGCGTGGGGATACATTGTTGCACAGCTCCCAGGGGTGCAGTCATACATATTCAAGCATATGCAGCATATGTATAATGGTCCTTTTATATGAATAGGAATGTTCTCATACAAGGTTCTTTCCTTGTATTTTTCACTTAATGATATATCTTGGCGAATATTCCATGCCAATGTATGTAGAGCTACCTTATTTTTAAAACTGCCTAATATTCCATTCTGTGGATATGCCATGCTTCATTTAATATTATGTTGGTGCAAAAGTAATTGCGGTCCAACCTAAAAGTCCCCTCTTGATGGTAATTAAGGATCTTTCTAGTCTTTTATTGTATATAATGCTGCAGTAACTATCCATGTATATTTGACAGTACGTGAGTATCCCTGCATGATAAATTACTGGAAGTACACTTTGTGAGCAAAAGGGAGTATGCATTTAAAATTTTGATAATGCCAAATTGTTATGCCTTTTTCCTCATACTCTTACCAACCCAGTGCATTTTCTTATTTTTTGAATATGACTAATGTGATAACTAAAAAATGTCATTTTAATTGTAAATTAAGTCTCATTGTAATTTTAATTTGCATTTTATTAATGAAGCTGAGTCTATTTGTTATTGATTTCCAGGATATATTGTTAGTGAAAGAAATCATGGTGAAGAACAAGGTGTATAATATTCTATCTCTCATCTAGGAAATGAGGGATGCAGATAAATGTATTTTATTTGTTATTTAAAAAGAGAAAACAGGAAGGATAACCCCAAAACTAGTGAAAGCCATTATTTGAGGGGAAAAATAATAAAGACGGAGGGGTAGAATCTAGGATTCTCTGAAGATACCTTATATTGTTTGGGCTTTGGAAATGTAAATGTTTTATACATTTTTAAAACTTAAAGAGGAAAATATATCAGTTAAATATTTAGGTTGACATTGTTAGGAACCAAGGTTTTTAACAAATGAGAAAAAAAGCCGGGTGCGGTGGTTCGTGCCTGTAATCCCAACACTTTGGAAGGCTGAGGTGGGAGGATCACTTGAGCTCAGGAGTTTGAGACCAACCTGGGCAACATAGCCAGACCTCACTCTACTAAAAAAAAAAAGAAACAGAACAAAACAAATTCGTGGGCATGGTGGCACTGGTCTGTAGTCCCAGCTGCTTGGAAGGTTGAGGTGGGAGGATTGCTTAGGGCCGAGGCTGCAGTGAGCCATGATTCTGCTATTGCACTCAGCCTGGGTGACAGGGAGACCCTGTCTGGAAAAAAAAAAAAATCTTCTTGCTCTGTCCACTCAAAAAACCTAGAAATAATATTTTAGTGCCCAGATTTTGGTCTCCGAGTACCACTTTCAACTAAAAGGAAATAGGGCCCCTTGTAGAAGTGGCTGATTGTAGGCTTGAGACAGGAAAATGTACAGAAGGAACCTGGAACATTTTGTACTAGGAAAGCAAGGAAAAGCTCCAAGACTAGTAGGGTTGTATCAGGAAACAGTGGCCACATTGAAGGGGCCCCCGTTGTCCAGTGGGAAAGAAAAAAGAAATGAGCAGCCCCTGATGTTCAGAAGCCTCACCGGTAGGCCATGTTCTCCTACTAAACATAAGCGGTCTCACAGAATACCTTCAACAAAGTTTCTCAGAGATCATAATAAAATGAGGCAAAGCATAGACAAAAACCAAGACCACTGTGCCACCTACAAAATACTTAGCCAAAATGAATGACTACCGCTGCTTTACCCATTACAGTTTTATCTTCATTCTCATCTCCCCTCCCTTAGGTAAGATTTATTGAGATACGTAACCACAGAATTACCCTACTTCCTGACAGCATCCAATGTAGAGAAACTCCTCCTTCTTTAGACCCTCCCCCAAATTACTAAACTGAGGCCCAAATTGTGTAATTGATTTTAACATCCTCTTACTGAGATGCCCCATGGTGCCCTGTGGTGTGTGTTCTCCCTCACTGCAATGAGTAATAAGCCTGTCTCGTTTAATTATTGGTGGTCTTGGCTGAAGGGCATTGATAACAGGTAGAGTAATTTGAGCAACAATATCAGTAACAAAAAATACAAGGAACAGATTAAGTGACAGTATAGGGTCACAATCAGCAAAATTCAAAATGGGAAATTTTACAGGACAAATGACAAGAAGAAGGACAAAAAAGAGAACAGTGGCACTCAAAGAGACTCAAAGACACATCAGCCACGTGCATTGACTAGTATTTGGGTCCTGAGTCAAAGTCAACTGTGAGAAGACATTCTTTGAGAAAACTGGATAAATTTGAACCCTTCTTATTAGATGACATTAAGGAATTACTGTTAATTTTGTTAGGTGTGGCAATAATATATGGTGGATTTATTTTTAAAAAGTACCTGTTAAAAGTATTTACATATGAAATGATGTGTTGTCTGAGGTTTGCTTTAAAATAATCTTGGAAGGGGTTAGTAGAAACAAACAAATTGGCCATGTGTTGTTGATAGTTGTTGAAATTAGCTGATGTTTAGGTGGACACTCATTATATCACTTCTCTACTTCATATGTATTTGAAAATTCTTCTAAGGAGAAGTTTTTTTCTTTAAAGCCATATTTATTTCTTTTTCTGTGAGTGTGCCTCTTCATATTCTTCCATTTTTCTGTTGGGCTTTAGTCTTATAATTTAAAGGGTTCTTTAAATACTAAGAAAATTTGCCTTTAGTCATATGTTTTGCAGGTATTTTTAATTTGTTTTTTGAATTTGTTTATGGCTTTTTTTTAATCTGTGGAGAATTTCTATTTTTATTTTGTTAAATTTATCAGTTTTCTTTATGGCTTGCGTGTTTTGTGTGTTTAGAAAAATCTTCTTGTCTCTGAGATTCTGAAAAGTTCTTTCATGTTTTCATGAATTTTTTTAATGACCACAGTACACTTCTGTTATACTTTATTTAGTCACCTTAATTTCCTCTTAGAGTATTTGGAAATATTCTCCCATAGAGCCCTGCCCCAAGACTATATAGGGAAAAATGTTGTTCAGTAGCTGTTCTATCAGATCTATTGATAGATTATTATATAGTGAACATCCAGAGAATTAATTGTAAAAGTTTGCTCACTAATTTTGCTCCCTAAATAGAATGAATGAGAAATCTATTTACCAGATTTTGAAAATATGCTAAGTGTTATGTAAAAGTATTAGCTATATAGTTCACAGTTTCTAATTTTAGAAAAGTTTCAGTGTTTGCTTTATATAAAGAAGCATTCCTTTGAGCTCTTCTCATGGGCCATAAGGTCAAGGAGCCAGGTGTCACCGCTTTTTGAAGTTGACATCTTTTGGCTTGCTCCTTTCCTAGGTCTGACTCTCTTGGATAGGCACAACAGTGATTCTGTTTTCTGGTCTCTGTAGGAATGGATGTTACTGTAGTGTCTTCATCACTTTCGTTTCTGGGAGACCTGTTGAGACCCAGGAATGGATCCTTCTACCTACTATCTCAAAAGTCAGAAACGGAAATACAGTTAAGGCTTCAGGGAATGCTTCCCTTGTAGGGGAAAGTGATAGCAGTGAGGTGTCTTGGGCTTGTGTTTGCAAATGTACCACACTGTGCATTCTCAGTTGAAAACTAACTCTGCAGTTAGTGTTTCTCTTTTAGAACTTTTAGAAGTTTTTTAAGGAATAAAAGTTGAGAAAGTACATTTGATACTATATTTTAAGCATTTTACTCACTATACCAAAACATTTTATAACCTAACGTTGATCACTTTTCTAATACAAGTAAAAAAATTTCTGACTAGGAAGAAATTTTTTCTTTTCTGAAGATAGCCACTTTCTTTTTCAGAGTTAGAAACGTGAGTCTTCACCTAGTTCTTTCCAGCTTAGGTGTGAAAACATGACTAGTGTGACAATTGCTGCTAAAGATTGTATCACAGTTTGAGTTTAGCTTAATGTTTTTCAGGGATAAATCTATGAATTTATGGGATCATTATCTCTGGAGGTTCACTTCTATATCTCATGGTTTGTTGTGTTATATTTTGATACTTATTTTTTTAATGTTATAAAGGTACCATATAGCCATGAATTTTTTTATACTTTCATTGATATGCATAATTCTCCTCTGAGTGAAACCTGGGGACAGATTGGGTGTTCCTAACAGGAACCTGGGGGCAGTTTCCTTAGGTTTTTTATGTTTAGTGATTTTGGTCATAAGTGAATTTTAATATCTAATGAATATCCTTACAGTTCTGTCTCAATCATAGGATTTTTGGGATCAAAATGAAGAAAATATATGAGGACCCTCTGTGTCACTGGGAAGTGGCTTTATAAACTCAAGATTCTGTATTTTATTTTTCAAATGATTTCTTAGCACTAATCAAATGCATTAATCAACTTCTGATTAGCTGGCACATTTATAAGAGGATTGTCTTTAGATGTATTGCTTTCAAATTGTTCCTGATGTAATTTAGCAAAGGAGGTGATGGAGTTCTTTGTTGACTGACTATCTTTCGTTTGATTTTATTCTGACTTACTGTAGTTTGGCAGGAGGCCAGTTATACCAAAATATGTAATTACTTCTTAATCCCAAATAAGTTTGAAATATAAATGAGTCATTTTGTCTTAGGGATATGATGGGTTGGGAAAAAAGTGGTGTTTTTGGCTCCTCCTAAATCACTCATGAATTTATTTTTTACCCAACTTCTAAAATGAACTGGAAAGGTCTTTTATTAAAATCCTCAGATACGGTAGACTTGTATGTAATAGAGCAATTAAAGTGAAAATGAATGACTTAATGAAGAAAGTAAGATGTACCAGAATATCTAGGTCAGTGGGTCAGTCTGTGCATCACAGTACCCTGTGTAGCATGAAAATATAAAGATGCTGGGGCTGTTGTGGAGTAAGGCCTTTACTGTTCCAAAGTTCCACTGATAATTAGGTTGGTGCACAAATAATTGCGGTTTTGGACTGTGAATTTTAAATCATTATAACTAGGCTCAAACACATCTTTATCAAAATAGGAGCCATTGCAGTCAACACATTTTTGCCAATGAGAAGTAAGTTAGTTTATTCCTGTAGTGTAAAAATCCGTGTTTTGGGATTCGATGAACTCTTGGAAAGCATTTTCTGCATCCTGCTGGTTGTGCAAGCGTTTTCCCTGCAAAAATTTGTTGATATGCTTGAAAAAGTGGTAGTCGGCTGGTGAGAGGTCAGGTGAATATGGCGGATGAGACAAAACTTTGTAGCCCAATTCATTCAACTTTTGGAGTGTTTGTTGTGCGACGTGCAGTCGGGCGTTACCCTGGAGAAGAATTGGGCCCTTTCTGTTGACGAATGCTGGCTCCAGGTGTTGCAGTTTTTGGTGCATCTCATCGATTTGCTGAGTGTACTTCTCAGATGTAATGGTTTCGCCAGGATTCACAAAGCTGTACTAGGTTAGACTGGCAGCAGACCATCAAACAGTGACCATGACCTTTTTTTGGTGCAAGTTTGGCTTTGGAAAGTGCTTTGGAGCTTCTTCTCAGTCCAACCACTAAGCTTGTTGTTGCCGATTGTTGTATAAAATTCACTTTCATCACTATCCGATCGAGAAATGGTTCATTGTTGTAGTGTAGAATAAGACAAGATGACACTTGAAAATGATGATTTTTTTTTTTTAATTTTTGCTCAGCTTATGAGGCATCCACTTATAGAGCTTTTTCACCTTCCCAATTTGCTTCAAATGCTGAATGACTGTAGAATGGTCAACGTTGAGTTCTTCGGCAACTTCTCTGTAGTTGTAAGAGGATCAGCATCGATGATTGCTCTCAATTGATCGTTGTCAACTTCCAATGGCCAGCCTCTACCCTCCTCATCTTCACGCCTCTCATTTCCTTTGAAAAACTTCTTGAACCACACCACACTGTATGTTCGTTAGCAGTTCCTGGGCCAAATGCGTTGTTGATGTTGTGAGTTGTCTCTGCTGCTTTACAACCCATTTTGAACTCGAATAAGAAAATTGCTCAAATTTGCTTTTTGTCTAACATCATTTCCATAGTCTAAAATAAACAAAATAAACAGCAAACAATAAGTCATTAGCCAAAAAACATAAAGTGAGAAATGTCCATTAAAATGATGTATAACATAACCACATTTATTTAAGAATGTATTATAATATCAAACAGCAAATTCCAACAATGCAAAAACCACAATTATTTTTGCACTAACCTAATAATTTTAATGTATAGTTAAGATAGATGTTACTGCCTTAGATGATGGATCGTTAGGCATTTGGCTTTATAATTTTGTTCTGAATTTCCTAGCATTCACTGCAAAAGAGGTAACAGGAGTTTCATAGCTCTTGATATCTTAAACACTTGCATCATTGGAAGAGACACTTTTTTCCCTACCATGAACCCTAGAGAGTTTGATTTTGTAGATGTCCACAACTGTTCACTATCTTTAATAAATACTTTTATTAAAGGCTTCAGAAACATTCTTTCCCTGGGAAGTTTTTTATTGATCCTTGTTTGAAGTTGATACATAATATTATATCATAACTGTGTGATGCTGTTTCTGCATATAGCTGAATGCAGCTTTTTGAGACTAAAGGTTGCATTTCCTTCATCTTTGAATTTCCAGCCCCTAGCACAGTTCCTGGCACATATTTTGGAGGTATTTTATAAATGCCTTTGGAAAAAAGGAGTTCAAGTGTTTAATTTCCTGGCAAACTAAATAGCTATAAAGAGAGAGCTTAGAAAGTCTAGAGTAAGAGATGATTAGCATGCTTCCTAGACCATCTGTCACTAATACCAATTGTTTCTACTTGGCACTGCAGACTTGTTTTTTGAGGGGGAGGGCAGCTTGTGTAAAGTTAAAAAAAACAAAACAAAACAAAATACCAGAACTCTTAGGTTATTCTATACCCCTCTGTTTAGTGGCTAAAAAGTCATTGCTGTTTTCTAAAAAACATTGACATTCTTATTCAGTAAAGATAAATGCAATTATTGCTTTTTCCAATAGCAATACAGTTGTAATAACTGGTAGCTGTTTCTGCCTTGCCCCCTTACAGTCTATTCTTGATGCGTCAACCAGAGTGATCCATTCAAAGTGCAAGTCAGAACATGTACACTCCTCTGCTCAAGACCTTCCAAGATTTCCCCATTCAGAGTTAACGTTGAAGTCCTTACAATAGCCTGAGTGTTGGGCATGTTCTCCACCTCTGTGCTTCTTTACATCTGACCCCAGCCATTGCTCTCCCCTGGCTAATTCTTCCTCAGCTGCACCAGTCCCCTTGCTGTTTCTAGAACAAGCTGGACATGTTCTTGCCTTAACGCCTTTGTAGTCGCTCCTCCCTCAATGTGGGATGCTATTCCTCTAGAGCATCTGTGTGGCTAGATTCTCTCACTTTTTTTTTTTTTTTAACAAGTTTTTGCTTAAATGTCACTTTCTTGTGAGGCTTTACCAGACCATCTTTTTAAATTTCATTCCCTCCCGCCCCCAACTCCCTGTCCCTGCCTTTTTTTTTTTTTCCTTAGCCCTTATACCATTGGACATATGACATGTTTTAATTTTTAGAAAATTATTTTTCTCTACTGAATAAAATATAAGCTCCATGAAGGCAGGAGTTTTTGTCTGCTTTGTTCACTTTTTATTCTTGTCTTGTAGAACAGTTCCTGCACAGAGTGTGCTGTCAATAAATACTTGTTGAGTAAACAAATTAATTAAGCAGGCAGTATGTATTGTAATAATGTAGAATTCCAATGGGACTCAGTATTGTTTTTATTTTAAATTTTAAGAGGGGTGTAGCATGGTAAAGTTTTTGTATTTCTTGTCAAAAAGTTGCAGACCATTCACTCTAATAGCACTACTAAATTACTGATATTTACATTAAAGGGAAAATAGGGTCTAGTCCTATTCTCTACTTTTTAGGCACAGAATTTGATTCATTGCAAAACCATTCCTATCGTGAGGTGACTTGTGACAGAGGCACTACAGAAGCACTTAACATTTTGGATTTGTATCAAGCTTATATAGTTTATAGATGGAATGTATTTTTAGAATGGACTAACACATTAGCAAAAAATATAACAAATGTAAAATCTTTGGTGAGAATTAAGTCAGCAGGAGAATTTTTCTTGACTTAGGTGTTCAGTGCATGATTTTCAATTTGATTGAAGTGTTGTGAACTACAATGCAAGTATACAGCAAGTTCCAAACCTTGTAGAAATCCATTTACCCTGTGGTGAAATTCAGAGTCCTGACAGTAGCCTTCAAGGCCCTACTTGATCTCTTGCTCCTGTGCTAACCTTTGGGACTTGATCTCCTGCTTCCCCCTTGCTCACGCCACACCAGCCACACTGGCATTCTTACTCTTTGGTTGCCAGGTGTGCTCCCACCTTAGGGTCTTTGCACAACTCGTCCCTCTGCCTATACTCTCTGCCCAGATACTCACATGGTCCTCTTCCTCAACTCCTTCAAGTCCTTGTTCCAATGAGCAAAGTCCTTTCAGAGGAGGCTGACCATGACCACTCTGTTTCACTGCAAGCTTTCCCCTTCTACCTTCTACTCCCTATCCTCTATCTCCCTTTACCTGCTTTATGTTTTTAAAACATGACTGGATTTTCTGAAATATTAGGTAACATATGCATTATTTGTTCTTTTTATCTGTCTCTTCCTGCCAGAATGTGTCAAAAGAGAAGGACCTTTGTTTTGTTCCTTGAGGTATAGCAAGTGCCTAGAACAGTGCTTGGCACATTGTAGATTATCAGTGACTATTTGTAGAGTGAGTGAATGAACAGACTATGTCATTACCCTTCATGAATTTACATAATCCACAGTTAACATTTATTTATTGCTGTGATAACTAGTAGATTTATGTAATTAGCATCTATAAGAATAACCTCTGAAAAAAATACCAATTGTAATGCTTTTCCAGTTGTGTGTGTATGGGGGCAGGAATGATTCTGTAGTCATCAGGAACACGTTGGTATTATCTTGATTCAACTTAATTTCTGCCTTTTTTATCTGCTGCATCTAGAAACTGTTTTCTTTTTTAAAAAATTGTGATAAGAAACATAGAAGATTTCCCATCTTAACCATTTTTAAGTGTACACAGTAGCGTTAAGTGTATTCATATTGTTGTGAAGCAGATCTCTAGAACTTAATTTGCAAATTCGAAACTCTATATACCACTAAACAACAACTCTCTTTTCTCCCTCCCTCCAGCCTCTGGCTTATTTCACTTAGCATAACTGTCCTCAAGATTCATCTGTGGTGTAGTGTGTGTCAGAATTTACTTCTATTTTTCAAGGCTGAATAATATTCCATTGTATATACATGCCACATTTATTCATTCATCTGTTAATGGACACTCAGGTTGCTTCCACCTTTTACTATTATTGTGGATAGTGCTGCTGTGCACATGGGTGTACAGATACCTCTTTGAGACTACAAACTTTTTCCTAGAGATCTGTTAACTTAAAGGAATAAACATCAATTATTTTTTCAAATAAATGTCCTGAATTTCCAAAGATCTTAATTTTATTGAGTAGCACATTTTTAAATATATAATTTATTTTCACATAATAAAATTTGTATTTTGGTGTAAGCTGTGGAAATGTAGGTGGTCTGCTTTTTTAACATGATAAAACCCTGGAAAACTGTATATGATAAAGTGGAACAAGCTCCCTGAATGAAAGCTCATTTCATCTTGAAAAAAGAATTTACTGTATTCCTCAAATTGCCTAGGACTGTGAGTAGCCTAAATGGTAGACTGGAATCCAGGATACTACTGTATTTTGAAAGCAAAAGGAAGAGAATGTTTCAAGAAAGAAAGAATGAGCAGTGTTGAGTGCTTCTGGGCAGGCAAATGAGATGATTCAGTGTCAGCTAGATTTCATAGCATGGAAGTCACTGGTGACCTCAGCAAGGGTTATTAGAGAGGAATCATGAAGGCGGATCTCGGAGTGAGTTGGATAAGTAGGTGAAAGGAAATATTGGCAAGTACAGACGATTATTGAAATGGCAAGTACAGACATTTGGCATTGAAAGGGAAAAGAAAGGATGATAGCAGAGATAGCAGAGGGGGATTAAAAACATTAATTTTTTTTTTTTTTTTTTCCCTCTGTCGCCCAGCCTGGAGTGCAGTGGCGCCGTCTCGGCTCACTGCAAGCTCTGCCTCCTGGGTTCACACCATTCTCCTGCCTCAGTCTCCCGAGTAGCTGGGACTACAGGCATCCACCACCACGCCTGGCTTATTTTTTGTATTTTTAGTAGAGACGGGATTTCACCATGTTAGCCAGGATGGTCTCGATCTCCTGACCTCGTGATCCACCCGCCTCGGCCTCCCAAAGTGCTGAGATTACAGGTGTGAGCCACCGCACCCGGCCAAAAACATTAATTTTTTAAAATGGCAGAGCCATAAGCATTTTTAATAGCTGATGGGAAGGATCTAGTTGAGGGAGACATTGAATATATTAGAGAAGGATTAATTAATAGTGTAAGTCTTGAGAAGGTTGGAGGGGATGGGATCCAAAGCAAAGGTGAAGGACTTGATGTTTGATAGGAGGAGGATAGTTTCTTTCAATGTGATAGGAGAGAAGGAAGCTAGGATTGGCTTGAAGTGGGTGCAGGTGGTTTGTAGGTGTGGCTCTTAGAAAGATAGGGAATTCCCATCTGAAGTTTCTGTTTTCTCTCTAAACTAGAGTAGGTCATCTGTTGATAATTATGGCTTAGGAAGGGGAATTAGAGTTTTGAGGAAGAATAAATAGAGTTTGACATAGTCATTGTAGAGGGTGGTTGCTGGACTTTTGAGGAATGACATTGTCCTTTGCAGTTGGGTGATGTATATTAAACATAAAGTTAGATATCTGGTAGTTGGGGAAAAATACTAAACTTTTTTGCTGTTTAATTTTATGGATTTAGTGAATTCCTGCTAACTACAATGTATTGTGACTAAGACATTTCTCATATACGAGGAGCTTATAAGCTTATAGGGAAAGTTATTTGTCACATGCAATAAGAGGTACAAACAGTACTGAAACTTCAGGTCATATCTGACTTCAGAAGAGATAGGTCTTTAGGTATGGGGAAAATGTCAATCAATGTATAAGGAGAGGTTAAATGAGAGAAAAGGCTTTGTGCTGGGAAGAATGGAGATAAAAATATGTTGGTTCCATGTTAATAGAATGGTGGAGTCCAGTTTGTCCAGAATTATCCTTGAATCAGAGTGTCTCTATACAGTGTAAAACATATCAGAGAAGTTTATGACTTTAAAGAAAATTTCATAAAAATACATGACCCCCTAAAGGAGTTTACATGCAGAACTATTTTGGGGAAAATTTATGAGTAGTCATTCAGTATATAACGAGCTTTATTCAGCATTGTAATTTTCCAGTTTGTGTATGATGAATTCATAGAGCTCATTAAGTGTAAGTGTCATTGTTGTGATTCATTCAAGCCTTTTTCCTCTCTTCAGCAGAAGGTTAAAAAAAAATTCCAAATTTGAATCCAGGACTTGAAGAATGCCAGTTGTCTAAATACAGTACCATATTGTGATAAATATAGCTATTGAAATTTTTAAAAATCTATTCACAAAACTTTATTTTAATATTCATAGCAGAACTTTTTTTGGAATGTTATCTGAAAAACAGAGGACCATTTTATCATCAGAGCTGACTATTAATTAGGGTATTGTTGCAGATATAAAAGTTGATCTGCCACTGAAATTCTATTTGAATATGTATAGTTCCAAGCTTGCTTTGTGTATTTAATAACTTTAGTACCATAATTACTCTGTTTACAATTAAATTTTGGTGAATATGCTAATATGGAATATACCAATGAGTGATTTCAGCAAAGGGCAGTATTGATTTGCATCTTGATGTGCTTTTCAGTTGCATCTGCATTTCATTTAATATCAGAGGAAAAGAAGTGGTCAGATTATGTAATGCTAAACTTTTTTTTCTTTGAAACCTCTCTGTTGCATTGGCTACTATAAAAGTAGACTTGCATAGAGTCAGAGGGGCTGAAATTATGTGGAAAGATTTAATTTTGTTAAAGTTTGTGCCTTTCGGTATATTCATTAATAGAAACCTTAATGCAAGCATCGGTTTCATTATTAGAAGAAACCTATAATGTACTAAAGTGATTGTTTAATTCTAATTAGTATTTTAAGTTCTTCAGAAAACTCACTAACTTACTGAAGCAAATACTTGTGATTATTTTATTTCTTTGAGCAGGGACTTCTGGTTTTAAATAATTCCTCTTTTAAGAAATTGCCTGAAAAGCAACAAGGAGATTGAGAAACAGTGATTTCATATTCTGAGAAACTGAGAAGCTTCTGTAGCCCTGAACTAGAAAATAAGGAGCTGCCAAATTCAGTGAAGGTCAAACAGGGTATGGGAGGATGCTGAAAGGGAACCTGAGACACAGATGTCAGGAAAGCTGGCAGAACTGTGTTCTCTAAAGAAAGGGGCACACCCTGAGAGGCACATTAATAAGCCTTTGTCTGGGAGAACAGGAATAGGTGTTGGCAGGCAGGGGCACTAGGGAACTTTATGGTGTGATGAAAATGTTCTGTCTGGTGGTCGCACAAGTGTATGTACGTTTGTAAAATTTTGTCAGTTTACTTTGTGCAAGTTAGTAATTTATTGCCTCTCAACTCCAAATTCACCCCTTTTTGCTCTATTTATATACTCGAGCCAGACCTTTTAAATATTTTTTCTTTTCCTGGACAGTGTTAGATTTTGTCAGTAGAAGGTGAGGAAGGGATACTGCAAGACTTAGCAGAGAAAGTGCTTCTCTTGTTGCCATGTGCTTGTTTTTTTGTTCGTTTGTTTGTTTTTCTTAATCTCTTAAGGTGTGGCTGTCAGCTCTACTTACTCTCCTGTAAGCTTCATTAGCACCCTGGTAGGCAGCTTCTTGCTCCCACCAGTATCTCGTGGGCAGCAGATTCCTGTGGATAAGCTGTAGCTCACTGGCCCTACAGAGAACTACCCTACCGCTCAGTGGGTCACTGCCACAGTCTGTCCAGTGAAGTGTTCCTTTCTTGGGCACTCTCCCTTAGCCTTGGAGACAGTAACTGCTCCCTATATTTGCTAGTTCCATATTCCTTCAAATTGTCTTTTACATCTATTAGCACTTGACAACTTTTTACAAATTAATAATTTTTTATTTATGTTACATTTTCTTGTTTTAATTGATTGTTTGTTTTCTAGCTCCTGAATGGACACTGACTGTTATCACACACTTGTGATTTGTGTACCTTACTTACTGTGTTAATTTTACATAAATAAACAGGATGAAATAATAAGTATACTTCTTGATTACTTTCTATAACATGAACCAATTGTTTAAACACCAAGATTGGGATATAGAATGCTACCAGATCCCTAGGAACCATCCACCTCCAGCCATTTCTTCTGACCCTTAGTCCCCAAAGTGATATCTGCTGTTTGACTTGTATCACCATTGATTTGTTTTATTATTGAAATTCATGTAAATGGAATATAGTATGTACTCTTCTGTCTGGTGCTGCTTTTTCTTAACACAGTGTTTGGTATGTCCATCCGTCTTACTATATTCATTTTCCTGTTGTTGGACATACAGGTTTCCAGTTTGTGGCTGTTGTGAATAAAGCTGTTATCATTCTTGTACATGTCTTTGGGTGGACATGTACATGCATAGAAGTTGAATTGCTGGGTCGGTTAGCAGGTACTGCCAAATGAATTTTCAAAATGATCGAAACAGTATACAGTGTAGGAGAGTTCTGTTTGTTCCAACTCCTTACCAACACTTTGTAGTGTCAGACTTTTGCAGTTGAAGTCTTCAAAACCTTAAGGAATAGATCAAATGCTGCTTAAACTCCTTAGATTGTGGTAAAGGAAGAAAAGCTTCCAAAATCTTATTATGAAGTGAGCATAATATTGATACTTAAACAGATAAATGTAGCAGAAAAAATAAACTACAGACCATTCTTATGAATATCAGTCTTGTCTATGGCTATACCACCCTGAGTGTGCCCGATCTCGTCTAAATATCAGTCTTGTTCCTAAATAAAATATTAGCAAATAGAATTCAGCAGCACACTAAAAAAATTATAACTGCCACCAAGTATAATTTTTTTTTTTCTAGGAAGGTTGTGTTAAATAGCTCTATATGAGTATGTGGTATACCAGCTGTATTTAAGTCTTTTGTGTTTCTCAAGATGCTAAAAGATAAGTATTGAACAAGTATTTATTAGTACACTGCCATTGGCCCTGCTTATACCTGGCTGAAGCAGGCCCTAAGGATTGACAGGGCCTTTGGTTGCCTGAGGCCACCTGAGATTATAGGGGCCAGCAAGAGCAAGAGGGAATCCTCCACATCTTTTTCCATTAGAAGCCACAGGAGGGAGTTTCATTTAGATACATTTTAAAGAAATATTTCTGTCATAGTGGCCTCTTGCAGAGCAGCTGAGTATATTTCAGTGACTTCTTAACGTTTATGCGCAAGACACAGAGCTACTCTGTTTAATATACAACATATAAGATGTGCCTGGAAATAAAAAGCAAGACTAATAATTCAAAAGAAAAATGAGCCGAGGTTACTCATAGTTTACAGGAAATAAAGTACAGATTTTGCTTAGGAGTGTTTTCTTTTAATTTTTTTTTTTTTTTTTGAGAGGGAAGTGGGAATGGACTGGGCATGCTCATTGAGTATGAGAGGATTTCCAGTTTTGATCCCTTGGTGAATATTAATTATAGGAGCAATAATCATTTTGTTAAGGAACCTGGTTTCTTTTCATGGGAAGTGGTATTTTAAGACTACAATTTGTTTGCTAGGGATGCTCTTTGCTGCTGGGTTGATTATTGTTTCTAAGCTTTTTAGTGAATGGGGCTAGGAAATACAAAGATGTGTTTCTGTGTATGTGTTTATTTTAAAGATACATTCTGAACTAAAAATATTTCCAAGTACAGCATTTTTACCTTTACCTATTCTATCTTTTATCTCTGTCTCTTTCTTCCATATCTGAATCCTGATGTTCAGGGACACAAGAGAATGATAGAATAATAATATCACATAATTACTCATTTGCATCATTCCACATGTATGCACACAACAGTCTTAGTTAACAAAATCAAGTATCACAATATGATTTCTGGAAAGTTGCCTTTTTTGCGTATGTTATCCCATTTTTTGATAGTTGTACTATATCTACAGTGTCAGTACATTTGCCCATTATATACTCTTTTCTCTCTTTTATAACCCTTGTTGAGTCTCAGTTCTACAAGTATATATTTACTGCTCACTGATATTGACATTTCTTTAGTCATTTTGGATATTGCTATGGGAGTGGCAGACCCCTTCTACTGGGCTTCTTCTCTAGTAGATTCTTATTGCTGTTTTCTATATTGATAACACTTAGCAGTCTTTATACTCGAAATTTAGCTGGGTATAAAATCTTTGGTTCATGTTTCCTTTCTTAGAGTCTTAAATATGTTACTTTTTTTCCCCTGGCATAAAATGTTGCTGTTAAAGTGATGACAATTTGATTTTATTTTCCTTATAAAATATCTGCAGATGCTCAAAAAGTATTTTCATTTACTATTAAGTTAACTAAATTATATCTTGGTGATGGTCATTCTGGGTTGATTTTTCAAATGTATGTGATATGACCTTTCAAAATGTAGTTTTATGTTTAAATGAAGTTCAGGAAAGTTTTCTTGAATTAAATGATTTTTAATATTCTGTTCCCTTGCTTTGATTTTCTTTGTTATATGTATGTTGGTTTTTTTGTGTATGTTTTCTTAAACATTTTTTGGTCCTTTTTGATTTTTTTGTTTTTTTCCTTTTCACTTTCTATTTCTCTTGTCATTAAAAAGTTTTATTTACTCTTATGTTCCTTCTCATGTAGTTTTTATTTCCGAACTGATTTTTGTCTTTCATTTTCAATTATTCTGTCATCTGATTTCTGAATTTTTCTAATTCTGATTGATGTTAGTCTGTACATAAAGTGTTTTTTAGCTTGTTTTGAAATACTAATTTATAGCTATCAACCTTTTGGGAGGCATGTTTTCTTATGTACTTTTCTAAAGGGATTTTTTTTCTCTTTAAAAATACCAACTTAGTGTGGCACTAGGCTTTGATCCATTTTTGTTGCTGAGTTTCGTATGCAGCCAGTTTTCCCTTATATGCAATTAGTTTTAGATAGTCTGGTTCAGGGTGAGTGTATGTCATTCTCTAGATCCCACTCTTCACTTGTTTTTGTGTAGTATTCCAAAATACTGAGGCTAACTTATAGATCCACTTTCATTTGAACTTTCTTTTTCCTTTCTTCGTATTATCCTTGTGATGTTCACTTTGGCTTCATCCCTAGCAGTTTCTCCTCAGCCTGAGGCTTTGACCTAGAAGGGGCTTTGGCTGGTTAGTTTTGAGAGTTGTAGAGGCAACAGGCTTCAGCCTCTTGAGACCTCACCAAGGACCCCTTGCACTTCCTGGCTGTGGGAGTGGCAGAGCCCTTCTTCTTTCAGTTGCTTTTCTCACAGTGTCTTGTGTGCTTCTAAGAAGTAGCTCCTGATAATTTTTGGATCCTAAGATTTATCAGAGGCACCATACTTTCTTCTGCTTCCTTCTTTACAGTTGCTGATACCACACAGATCTTACTGCTGTTTGTCATGGTCTGTCTTCACCTGCTCAAATTTTGTAGAGATAAAGGGATACTGTCCCTCCGTTTGGTTGGAGAGGTTGTCCATAGGTGTTGAGTTTTGCTATCCAGTTGTCCTGTCCAGTTTTATGGGGGAATTCAGGGAGATGAAACAGCTGTGCTGCTGCCTCCACCATGTCCAGCGTTAACCTTCAGGAGCTGTGATTTAGAAGCATATTGAAGATACTGACAGCGATGACGCTGTTCTGTGGGACTATTTTTAGGAAAGAAAGTCATTCCAAGCCTTAATTAATTATTACAATTAGTTTCAATTAGTTGGCCACAGAAATAAAACTAAAAATAAAAGCAAACAGCTTTATTTGGAGGAAAATCACTTTTTATTGACCACAATTTACATTGAATAGATGCTGAGCCAGAATATTTCATTTAAAATATATTTTTGTCACTTCTGGAAAGGAATTTCAGAAAAACACAAAAGATTGTCCAGTCACTATTTTGAGATATATAAAGATAAAAAACATGTTGTCCACTCATTTTAAACTATTTTGATTACTATAAGGAACCAGTCAAATAAGAGATTACTCTGATGATTTGATAAAGTGGGTTGAAATTCAGAAGGGCATCTGTTTTAATATTTGGAAGTACTATGTGTTTTAGTTGTTTCTTTTATTTGGTTTACTACCATAGGTGTAAAAGTAACCTTTCTTGGTGTTTTGAGTCTAGGCTAGCTTGGTTGGCACAGAAATTCCATTTTGCAAGATTTTACCATGAGTAAAAACACATTAATTAAGAGAACTAATTGACATGAAGAAATAAGAGACACTTTTATTTATTTTGAAGATGTTTTTGTTAACTTAGAGAAGATTTAGACAGCGAAGATGCATTAGTATTCTATAGGAAAAAATTCAATTTAAAAAGTCCCCAGTAAATTAATAAGGAACATTTTCAGATAAGGAGTTTGTGTATTTGGAGTGATAGTGGGTGAGTTGGTGAAAAATTCCAGTTGAATCTAGTGTGTATGTATGTAGCATGTCTAGGCTCAAAACTGAGCTCAAAACTGAGCTACAGACTTCTTTCATCTGAATAGCCATTTCAAGTGTTGCATACTGTCTTAATCATTCTTATTAACCTTCTTTCTTTTCTATATCTCCAGTATGTTTTTAGGGAACTGTGGAACCTAACAAATACTTATTTTAAATCTTTTTTGATTAACATTTATAGAACCGAGAGTTTGAAATCACACAACAAACACATGTTCACATGCATACTAGTACAAATTGAGTTCCTTCAGTCAACGAAGTGAGTTACACCTGAGGGCACTTGAAGCCCAGTGTGAAGTGACTTGATCAAGATTACCCAACCAGCTGGTGTCATACCTGCAATCCAGGTCTTTTGATTCCAGTCAGTACTCTTTTCACAATAAAACACTGCTTAATTCTGACCATTTCTTTGTTTTATGTTATAGTGAAAATGCCTCGTGTAAAAGCAGCTCAAGCTGGAAGACAGAGCTCTGCAAAGAGACATCTTGCAGAACAATTTGCAGTTGGAGAGATAATAACTGACATGGCAAAAAAGGAATGGAAAGTAGGATTACCCATTGGCCAAGGAGGCTTTGGCTGTATATATCTTGGTAAGTGTGTGACTGCTTCTAATGATCAATCCTCTGATATCAAATATTTTACTTTTTTAAACAGCTGATATGAATTCTTCAGAGTCAGTTGGCAGTGATGCACCTTGTGTTGTAAAAGTGGTAAGAAATATTTTAGCTAATTTGTTTCTTTTCTGCTAGTACTAATTAACTCTTATATTTTAAGGAACCCAGTGACAATGGACCTCTTTTTACTGAATTAAAGTTCTACCAACGAGCTGCAAAACCAGAGCAAAGTAAGAAATACAGTACACATACGTTTACACTTTTGAAATCACAAAGATCTGTTTTAATTTGTAGTTCAGAAATGGATTCGTACCCGTAAGCTGAAGTACCTGGGTGTTCCTAAGTATTGGGGGTCTGGTCTACATGACAAAAATGGAAAAAGGTAAAAATATGTGTGATTTGTCTTTCTCCTTCTTTGTTCATTGGCTTTTCATATTTGTCTTCAGTTACAGGTTTATGATAATGGATCGCTTTGGGAGTGACCTTCAGAAAATATATGAAGCAAATGCCAAAAGGTTTTCTCGGAAAACTGTCTTGCAGCTAAGCTTAAGAATTGTATGTGAGCTATGTTCTTCTTGTTTTTAAAAGCATTAACTTATTCTGTATGATACTTTCATAGCTGGATATTCTGGAATATATTCACGAGCATGAGTATGTGCATGGAGATATCAAGGCCTCAAATCTTCTTCTGAACTACAAGAATCCTGACCAGGTAGTTTTATAACTTTAATTTCTACTATTTAATTTAGTTTGTCTTGGTGCTTGGAAATTTATAGGTGTACTTGGTAGATTATGGCCTTGCTTATCGGTACTGCCCAGAAGGAGTTCATAAAGAATACAAAGAAGACCCCAAAAGATGTCACGATGGCACTATTGAATTCACGAGCATCGATGCACACAATGGCGTGGGTATGTCAGTAGTACTGGAGTGAGAAATAGACGTCTACCTAATGTTCTTCTCTTGCATTTGTAGCCCCATCAAGACGTGGTGATTTGGAAATACTTGGTTATTGCATGATCCAATGGCTTACTGGCCATCTTCCTTGGGAGGATAATTTGAAAGATCCTAAATATGTTAGAGATTCCAAAATTAGGTAAAGGAAAACTTAAGTTATTTCTAGCAAAAGCTTCAGTGACTCATTCTTTAATTTTTAACAGATACAGAGAAAATATTGCAAGTTTGATGGACAAATGTTTTCCTGAGAAAAACAAACCAGGTAGGAAATGACTTCTTCAGTGTTAATAGGGAAAAGTTATAAAATGATTGTGTTATTCTTTTAGGTGAAATTGCCAAATACATGGAAACAGTGAAATTACTAGACTACACTGAAAAACCTCTTTATGAAAATTTACGTGACATTCTTTTGCAAGGACTAAAAGCTATAGGAAGTAAGGATGATGGCAAATTGGACCTCAGTGTTGTGGAGAATGGAGGTTTGAAAGCAAAAACAATAACAAAGGTGAATTTTGTTATTAAATTATTCTTTGGTCTTCTCTCTCTCTCTCTTTAATTTTATATGTAAGAAGCGAAAGAAAGAAATTGAAGAAAGCAAGGAACCTGGTGTTGAAGATACGGAATGGTCAAACACACAGACAGAGGAGGCCATACAGACCCGTAAGTTGAACAGTTTTGCCTAGCTGCTTTCACCTTTCCCCTGTCTTGTTCATTTTGTTATTAGGAAGTGAGGAGTCCCAAGGAGCAATACATCGAAGCATGTCTCAGCCAGAGGCTAGCAGCAGCAGCTATGACAGTGAGTGGGAACAAAATTAAGGAGTATTTATAAGTGATTTCAGTTTCTTTGATTTTTCTTCAAGGTTCAAGAACCAGAAAGAGAGTCCAGAAGTAATTCAGATGCTGTGAACCAGATTTCCTTTTCTTTGTTTTCTTTTGACTTTTTTCTCCTTTTCTATTTGAACTGTTTTATTTTCCTGTGAGTCTTGCGAGGTGGAAGTAATGATTAAATACTCATGTGTTCAGAAAACATAAACTTTTTTTATAAAAATATTTTGTACAATTCATTAAAGGCTAATTTATGAAATTTGAAAATCTTCAGGTTATACTCCTTAAGTTATCCCAAAGCCGTGTGTTTGTGATGTTTTGGAGTACATATATATGAAAATTATTATGACACGCACTTTTCTAATCATTGTACATTTCTCAGAGTGGATAAAAATGTTTGACAAAGTCCTCACTTTTAAGGAAATGCAAAGCTTAAAATAAAACTCTCTTTTGTTTGATGCAAACACACAGTATGTTGTGGCTGTAAGGTTTGGTTTGTA